TGTGTGCCTACCAAGAATGGCCGGAGGACTCGCTGCTTGACGGGAGGGATGCTCCAGCTTGGTCTCCAGGGACAACTGTACCTGGAGATAAAGTCTGGATACCAGGGAGGGACAGAGATGCTCTTCCTTCCACAGTGTGGCCACTTGCTGGGCCATGTGAACCAGCAGAGGAGAGTTCCTTGGCTATGCTGTTGTTCCCCCGCTGTCCAGGGAGAATGGAGGTGGACTGAGGAGTGAAGTTTGGGCGAACTGCACAGAGCTGCTCCTCTTCACCCCGAAAATTTGTCTTTTTACAGAATCCAGGTTCTCCCCTCCCTCATCACTGCTGTTGCTTCCTTTGAAAGTCTAAACCACTGGAGGCTTCTTTTTCCTTCCTCTCTCCTTCCCCAGTTTCCTCTGTCCCAATTAAAACCAGGATGGAGAGCATTTGCTGGCTGGCCCCAATTATTGTACCCTTGCCCAAAGGGAGGGGCCTCTGTCGTGACCCCTCAGAAATCTGGCAGTCTGGGTTTCCACCTTTCCCCTATTTAACTCTCAGCCCCCACCCATCCCCTGGGGTTGCGGCTGGCAGGCCGGGACTTGCAGAACCAAATGGGCCAGGGGCCAAGTTCATTCTTTTGGGAGAGAGCAATGGTACCTTCCCTTAACGGGAAAACGAGAAATATTGAGGGGAAGATGGACTGCGATCCAAACGCCCTGGCTCTCAGGCCTGGACTCTAGGGCTTAGCCAGATGCCTAAACCGCCCAAGCCGAGAAACAACTTAGAAGACAGACATAACCCTGGGATTCAGGGAAGGCGCGAGCACCGCCCAGGACCTGGTAGGGTGCGAGCCGCGAGCAGTCCGGGAGGGAGCGCGCCTAGGGCGGAGCGTAGGCTGTGGGGGGAGGGCTGGGAGTCCGGGGCCGCCCCACACCCGCACTCCTCCCGGGTTTCTGCTCTCCGCCCGTGTGGAGTGGTGGGGGCCTGGGTGGGAATGGGCGTGTGCCAGCGCACGCGCGCTCCCTGGAAGGAGAAGTCTCAGCTAGAACGAGCGGCCCTAGGTTTTCGGAAGGGAGGATCAGGGATGTTTGCGAGCGGCTGGAACCAGACGGTGCCGATAGAGGAAGCGGGCTCCATGGCTGCCCTCCTGCTGCTGCCCCTGCTGCTGTTGCTACCGCTGCTGCTGCTGAAGCTACACCTCTGGCCGCAGTTGCGCTGGCTTCCGGCGGACTTGGCCTTTGCGGTGCGAGCTCTGTGCTGCAAAAGGGCTCTTCGAGCTCGCGCCCTGGCCGCGGCTGCCGCCGACCCGGAAGGTCCCGAGGGGGGCTGCAGCCTGGCCTGGCGCCTCGCGGAACTGGCCCAGCAGCGCGCCGCGCACACCTTTCTCATTCACGGCTCGCGGCGCTTTAGCTACTCAGAGGCGGAGCGCGAGAGTAACAGGGCTGCACGCGCCTTCCTACGTGCGCTAGGCTGGGACTGGGGACCCGACGGCGGCGACAGCGGCGAGGGGAGCGCTGGAGAAGGCGAGCGGGCAGCGCCGGGAGCCGGAGATGCAGCGGCCGGAAGCGGCGCGGAGTTTGCCGGAGGGGACGGTGCCGCCAGAGGTGGAGGAGCCGCCGCCCCTCTGTCACCTGGAGCAACTGTGGCGCTGCTCCTCCCCGCTGGCCCAGAGTTTCTGTGGCTCTGGTTCGGGCTGGCCAAGGCCGGCCTGCGCACTGCCTTTGTGCCCACCGCCCTGCGCCGGGGCCCCCTGCTGCACTGCCTCCGCAGCTGCGGCGCGCGCGCGCTGGTGCTGGCGCCAGGTAAGGCTGGAGCTCCGAACTGACTAAGGCGGGGCCCCGGCGTTGTGCTTTCCCACCCTTCTAGAGTTTCTGGAGTCCCTGGAGCCGGACCTGCCCGCCCTGAGAGCCATGGGGCTCCACCTGTGGGCTGCAGGCCCAGGAACCCACCCTGCTGGAATTAGCGATTTGCTGGCTGAAGTGTCCGCTGAAGTGGATGGGCCAGTGCCAGGATACCTCTCTTCCCCCCAGAGCATAACAGACACGTGCCTGTACATCTTCACCTCTGGCACCACGGGTGAGGGCCGGGCACCATACTTAGCTCCCCGACCCCTGATCGTCCCATAACTGCCACCCCACAGGCCTCCCCAAGGCTGCTCGGATCAGTCATCTGAAGATCCTGCAATGCCAGGGCTTCTATCAGCTGTGTGGTGTCCACCAGGAAGATGTGATCTACCTCGCCCTCCCACTCTACCACATGTCCGGTTCCCTGCTGGGCATCGTGGGCTGCATGGGCATTGGTCAGTCTCCCCAACCCCACCTTCATTAATTCCTCCCTTCTTCCCCCCTGCCCACTTCTGGCAGGGGCCACAGTGGTGCTGAAATCCAAGTTCTCGGCTGGTCAGTTCTGGGAAGATTGCCAGCAGCACAGGGTGACGGTGTTCCAGTACATTGGGGAGCTGTGCCGATACCTTGTCAACCAGCCCCCGGTGCGTGGGCACAGATCCTGGGCAGAGCTGCTTGAAGCTCCGGCCCCTCTCCCACTCATCTCAGAGCAAGGCAGAACGTGGCCATAAGGTCCGGCTGGCAGTGGGCAGCGGGCTGCGCCCAGATACCTGGGAGCGTTTTGTGCGGCGCTTCGGGCCCCTGCAGGTGCTGGAGACATATGGACTGACAGAGGGCAACGTGGCCACCATCAACTACACAGGACAGCGGGGCGCTGTGGGGCGTGCTTCCTGGCTTTACAAGGTGAGGGGCAGAGAGGAAACTGAAAACCCGTGATGATCCAGTACCCAGGTCTCCCTTTCCCCAGCATATCTTCCCCTTCTCCTTGATTCGCTATGATGTCACCACAGGAGAGCCAATTCGGGACCCCCAGGGGCACTGTATGGCCACATCTCCAGGTTGGTGGTGTTCTGGTGGGGTGGGCGGGGTGGACACCACTCCTGACCCTGGTGACTCTGCCAGGTGAGCCAGGGCTGCTGGTGGCCCCGGTAAGCCAGCAGTCCCCATTCCTGGGCTATGCTGGCGGGCCAGAGCTGGCCCAGGGGAAGTTGCTAAAGGATGTCTTCCGGCCTGGGGATGTTTTCTTCAACACTGGGGACCTGCTGGTCTGCGATGACCAAGGTTTTCTCCGCTTCCATGATCGTACTGGAGACACCTTCAGGTATCTGTCCATAACTGGTTTTTCATCCTGGAACTCCCAGTTTCAGATCTCTGCTCTCTGACAGGTGGAAGGGGGAGAATGTGGCCACAACCGAGGTGGCAGAGGTCTTCGAGGCCCTAGATTTTCTTCAGGAGGTGAACGTCTATGGAGTCACTGTGCCAGGTGCCTAGGCATGGAAGGTGGGGGAGGCACCCGAGGGGCTTACTCTGTCTCCCACACCCACCAGGGCATGAAGGCAGGGCTGGAATGGCAGCCCTAGTTCTGCGTCCCCCCCACGCTTTGGACCTTATGCAGCTCTACACCCACGTGTCTGAGAACTTGCCACCTTATGCCCGGCCCCGATTCCTCAGGCTCCAGGTAACCGGCCACTTCCCCCGCCGGCCCCTCACTCCCTCCAAATCCCTGACCCTCCTGTCCCCAGGAGTCTTTGGCCACCACAGAGACCTTCAAACAGCAGAAAGTTCGGATGGCAAATGAGGGCTTCGACCCCAGCACCCTGTCTGACCCACTGTACGTTCTGGACCAGGCTGTAGGTGCCTACCTGCCCCTCACAACTGCCCGGTACAGCGCCCTCCTGGCAGGAAACCTTCGAATCTGAGAACTTCCACACCTGAGGCACCTGAGAGAGGAACTCTGTGGGGTGGGGGCCGTTGCAGGTGTACTGGGCTGTCAGGGATCTTTTCTATACCAGAACTGCGGTCACTATTTTGTAATAAATGTGGCTGGAGCTGATCCAGCTGTCTCTGACCTACAGTATCTGTCATTATCTCTCTGTGGAACTGCTT